AAAATGAGAGTTCAGGACAATATCCCAACTCTGAGCAGATTTTTTTAAGTAGTAACATCTAAAATTAAACCATATTATGTAATATTTATTTCTTTTCCACAGTCTCTTCTCATGCCTCGTTCACATTAGCTAATTAAAAGTCCCCTGAGTATCATCATAACCCGATTTACAGATGAAGGCACGGTTGCAATGAGCTATCACCCTCTTCTGAATGAGACAGTACAGTGTGAAGGATAGCAAAACTCCACTCCCATCCTCTTAGGGCTCTGGCTGGACCAGCAAATTAAATTAATGTAAAATGGATTAACAGGAGAAAGGTATATGCATTTATTTAACACAGGTTTTACGTGACACAGGTGCTCTCATAAGGTAATGAAAGCCCAAAAAAAGCAGTTAGCTACTTATATAATGAATTGGACAATTAGTAAAATGTAAAAATGCGCTAAAGCAAAGGGATTTAGGCTAGAATATATAACTGTGTAGAGAAGCGCCCAGCAAGGGCTAGTGCAAGGTTTGTACAGAATTCTCTTGGCCTCAGCCTCCTATCCTTGAGAAGAATGTTGCTTTTTTTAAACTACAGTGAGAACATCTTTCATATGAGAATTTCACCTACTGCTTCTAAGAAACAGGTCAGCTTTCAAGAAAACATAAGGCCAGAGTGATCTTTTCACGCCTGCTCTTTTAAGTACCTTTGAATAGTCAATATGTCTTCAAGCACTTGAAAGACTTAAAAAGTTTACCACTCCGGCATATTAGTGAAAGCCCTTAATATAAGCCCTTATTAAAATTCTCAGTCGAGGGTATAAATTCAGATTCAAATAGTAGTGTCGTAAACGGGAGGGAAAAACTAAAGGGATTAAAAAGTGAAACTATTGTGTTCTCCCTCGCAGTCCTTAGGTCACTGCCCCTCGAGGGGCGGAGCAAAAAGTGAGGCAGCAACGCCTCCTTATCCTCGCTCCCGCTTTCAGTTCTCAATAAGGTCCGATGTTCGTGTATAAATGCTCGTGGCTTGCTTTCTTTTCGCGTACCTGGTTTTTGTTGTCAGCTGGTTAGACATGTCTGGTCGCGGCAAAGGCGGTAAAGGTTTGGGTAAGGGAGGTGCCAAGCGTCACCGAAAAGTGCTGCGGGATAACATCCAAGGCATCACCAAACCGGCCATTCGGCGCCTTGCTAGGCGTGGTGGGGTTAAGCGAATTTCCGGTTTGATTTATGAGGAGACTCGTGGCGTTCTCAAGGTGTTTCTGGAGAACGTGATCCGGGACGCCGTGACCTACACGGAGCACGCCAAGCGCAAGACTGTCACTGCCATGGATGTGGTTTACGCGCTCAAGCGTCAAGGACGCACTCTGTACGGCTTCGGCGGTTAATCTTTTCGTCAGTTTTCTTCCAATGGCCCTTTTCAGGGCCGCCCACTCCCTCTCAGAAAGAGCTGTGATTGTATTCT